CTGTCCCTGCCAGGCCCAGCCTTCTTAGCCCCAACTTGGGAACAAAGTGCAACATGGGATCATGGGTTGGGGTGCTCAGGTGAGCCCTCTCTATAGTGCTTCCCTGGGCCAAGCTGACACCAGCCCCTGAGGGTGGGGTGGGACGGGTGGTGCTTAAAAGAGGAAGGGGACCAGTGTAGCAACTTGCCAGGGACCCCACCCCTCCCTCTCTGGGCCTGTGCAGTGAGCATGGGGATTCCCATCAAGGGGCCTGGCACCTGTGCTAGTTACGTAGCCGCTGCTCACGCGCTCACTCCTGACCACATGCACGTTCCCTAGATGCAGACTGCTTTGAACTTTAAAGCTGTACAATTTGGTTATGTTTGTGCTGACTTAAAATATATTTTAATGAGGAAAAAATAATGGAGAACCCTGGGAAGGACCTGGTTCTTTTGCTTCTCGGGGAACTGTAAGCCCTCGCGTTCTGGGAATCGCTCTCTGCTGCTCTTTCCTGGAAGCTAAGCCTGTCTCCACCGCCCGAGGCCTGCGCCGGTGGCTCCCGCCGCAGTTGCGTTTGCTTTGGACCTTGCGTGCGGGGGAGGGGGTGCTCGGTCCGAGCCCGCTCCTTTCTGTACACCTAGCGCTGCCCGCCCCGCTTGTGTCTGAGGTCGTGTATGTCAAAAATAAAGCCGCTAGAAACGGAGGCGAGTCTGTCTTTGTGAAAATCCCGTGGCCCGGGAGCCTTCCCTGGTCACCCTCGGGGCGAGGCCGGGGCCGTGGGGCGGGGCCGGCGGCTGCTGGACCGCGGCGAAGCAGGGAACAAGGCCTCGCCCTTGGCGCCAGTTCCGCCTTTGGATCCGCCAATGGCCAGCTGACCCGCGGGTCCCGGCCCGGGTCTCCATGGCAGCCCGGCGTACTCGGGCGCTCATTGGCTACGTCTGTCGCAGCGCTGCGCTCCAACGTTCCGACGCCGGCGGCCGTGCCACGTACGCGGCAGCCGATTGGCCCGCGGTGGTCGCGTCACTGCCCGCGCCGGGTCCGGCCTGAGTTCGGGGCCAGCAGCCGTCTACCCGGTGTCGCGTTCTGTGTTGTGGCGGCCCTGGATCCGGCGTCAGGGCGACCGGGCGGACGAGGTGGAGCCAGAGTCTGTCAGGCGGGTTGGTGAAGGGCGCGGGGCCGGGCACGGCGTTGGGAGTGCGCGGCAGGGACCGGCCAGGCGGGCTGCAGGCACCTCAGAGCCCGGGACACCCCCTCAACGTCCGCAGGCGCGATGAAGGCACTGATCTTAGTGGGGGGCTATGGGACGCGGCTACGGCCGCTGACGCTGAGCACCCCGAAGCCACTGGTGGACTTCTGCAATAAGCCCATCTTGCTGCACCAAGTGGAGGCGCTAGCCGCGGTAAGACCCTGGGTCGGGATCAGAGTCGCGTTCTGAGCCCGCCCGTCGGCCTGCGTTCTGACAGGCAGGCGTGGACCACGTGATCCTGGCCGTGAGCTACATGTCGCAGGTGCTGGAGAAGGAAATGAAGGCACAGGAGCAGAGGGTGAGGCACAGACTCTTGGCCCTTATTCTCGGAGAACCTGACTGGGGGGGCCTCTTCCTTCCAGCTGGGAATCCGAATCTCCATGTCCCATGAAGAGGAGCCTTTGGGGACAGGTCAGTAGAGGCAGAAAGGTCCCTTGGGGGAGCAGCAAGGTGGTGACCTGTCCCCTTCCCCCAGCTGGGCCCCTGGCGCTGGCCCGTGACCTACTCTCTGAGACTGCAGACCCTTTCTTCGTCCTCAACAGTGACGTGATCTGCGATTTCCCCTTCCAAGCCATGGTGCAGTTCCACCGGCACCATGGCCAGGAGGGCTCCATCCTGGTAAGGCGCCAGGTCTTCTCTCTCTTGACACTACTAGGTCCGAGGTCCCCTTCCTTGCATTCAGGTGACCAAGGTGGAGGAACCCTCCAAGTACGGTGTGGTGGTGTGTGAGGCTGACACAGGCCGCATTCACCGGTTCGTGGAGAAGCCACAGGTGTTTGTGTCCAATAAGATCAACGCAGGCATGTACATCCTGAGCCCTGCAGTGCTGCAGCGCATCCAGGTGTGTAGGAGACAGCTGTTGGTGGGCTGGGGTGACCCTGCTCACAAGCTGCCCACTCCCACAGCTGCAGCCTACGTCCATTGAGAAGGAGGTCTTCCCCATTATGGCCAAGGAGGGGCAGCTATATGCCATGGAGTTACAGGGTGAGGCAGGGAGGCCACAGGGTGGGGGTGGTGGCTGAGGCCCCTGATGCATCCCTCCCTACAGGCTTCTGGATGGACATTGGGCAGCCCAAGGACTTCCTCACTGGCATGTGCCTCTTCCTGCAGTCACTGAGGCAGAAGCAGCCTGAGCGGCTGTGCTCAGGCCCTGGCATTGTGGGCAACGTGCTGGTGGTGAGGCCCTTGCCCAGCCCATCATTAACCCCTGGCCCACTTGTATTTTTCCCACCGCTCTCAGGACCCAAGTGCCCGCATCGGCCAGAACTGCAGCATTGGCCCCAATGTGAGCCTGGGACCTGGCGTGGTGGTCGAAGATGGTGTGTGTATCCGGCGGTGCACGGTGCTGCGGGATGCCCGGATCCGTTCCCATTCCTGGCTTGAGTCCTGCATTGTGGGCTGGCGCTGCCGCGTGGGTCAGTGGGTAAGCCTGTGGGCTGGGCTGGGTGGGGAGAGGCCTCCCTGACAAGGCCTATCCTCTCCTGGAGGTACGCATGGAGAACGTGACAGTGCTGGGTGAGGACGTCATAGTTAATGATGAGCTCTACCTCAACGGAGCCAGCGTGCTGCCCCACAAGTCTATTGGCGAGTCAGTGCCAGAGCCTCGTATCATCATGTGAGGGGATGCAGTGGGGCTGGCCGAGCCCCGGTTTTCCCATCAGCAAGGGGAGTGCTGGCCTGACACATCAGAAGACCCTGGACTTGTCATTATTTGTCTGGGGGGCACTGGGTGAAGCTGAAGCTGTTGGACACCTGCCTTCTCATGTGGACATCATCTGGCAGGATCCCTGCTGGGCACACCCCACAAACCCCACTCCCTCAAGAAGGGCCAGGGCCAGGGCTGTATGGAATAATAATTTAATGCTCACTGTGGCCCTGACTGAAAGTCAAGCTCAGGCACAATTAGGGCCATGGCTGGGCTCCCACCAATGAGGATACAGGCAGGCAAGGAGGTTGGATGTGGTGGTGTGGGATACAGGAGAAGGGCAAAGGGAGCTCATAAATAGGGCCCAGCCTGGCTCTGGGTTCAAAGGTGGAGGTTCCAGGATGGCACAGGCTGTGAGGGCTAGGCAGCTGAGGAGGTAGTACTCGTATTGGCTCCCTTCTCCCAGTCCTCTACAGACACGATGGTGGTTTTGCAGAAGAAGCAGTCCTTGTTGTTCATCAGGTGCTGGTTGATACAGGCTCTACAACAGGGGAGGGGATGAGGACTGCCCTGCATGTACCTACTGCTCTCCCCACCACCAAGCTGTGGGGCCCACTTACTTGCAGGACTTGTGGCCACAGGGCTGGAACACAGCAGAGATGGGGTGGGCATAGCAGATGGGGCAGAGGTCCTCCTCACTGGTGGGCTGCAGGGAGGAGAGTGAAGGGTGGGCTGGAGTTGGATGCCTGGCTATGTGGATGTCCGTTGTGCCTGTGTAGGAGTGCACACATATTCAAGTGGCATGGACCTGTGCACCGTGTTCCCACTCACCAGGGAGGCAGCTGCTGCCTGGGCAGATGCAGAGGTCAGGTGCGCCAGCATCTGTTCCACTTGGGCCAGCTCATCGGCACTGATATAATCCGCATCTGGGGAGTGGTAGGTAGTGTCAAGTCAGAGGTAGCTGAGGATGTGATGCCTCTTGAATATTCCCAGCCTAGGACTTTGCTGTTCTTAAGGCTCCTGACCCGACCCAGCCCCAGATTTCCCTGACCTGCCCCACCAGCCCACTCACAGCTCTGCAGGGAGAAGCGCTTCCGGTCAGGGGCTGGCAGAGCAGTGCCAGGTGCTGGGGGCTCTGGCTGTCCCAGGAGATAGCATATTGAGCGTAGCTGGAAGCAGGGATCTGCCAGGAGCACTGATGTGGCTTGCTCTCTCCTAGGTAGGGGAGGGTGCAAGGGCAGTCAGAAGGCTTGGGGCCTGGCTAAAAGTCTCTCTTGGGATTGCCAATGAGGAGTGCCATGGCTCGTACATGATCACCCCCCCTGCATCCTTTCCGTCTCCCTGCTTCCCAAACCCCAAGTCCTGTATTCTAGTAAGGTGCCACACAGCCTGTTTTTTTTTTTTTTTTCTTGAGACGAGTCTCGCTCTGTTGCCCAGGCTGGAGTGCGATGGCACGATCTCGGCTCACTGCAACCTCCACCTCCCGGGTTCAAGTGATTCTCCTGCTTTAGCCTCCCGAGTAGCTGGAATTGCAGACGCCCACCACCACGCCCGGCTAATTGTTGTATTTTTAGTAGAGACAGGGTTTCACCAGGTTGGCCAGGCTGGTCTCGAATTCCTGACCTCAGGTGATCCACCTGCCTTGGCTTCCCAAAGTGCTGGGATTACAGGCGTGAGCCACCGCGCCCGGCCTGGGGTACCACTTTAAGAAGGCTCAGGCGAACCACCTTAAGATAGTGAGAGTCTGCCTGCCCCATAATATTATCAGTCCTTCAAAGTCACTTCAAATAAACACTAACAGCAGCTTGGAGACATTCTTCCAGACTCCCCCTTTTACTCCCC